TTTTTTTTTTTTAAATGGCATGTTGCTCCTGGCCATCAATCAGACTTCGACTGGCATGCCTACATGTAGCCTCTTTAGCATGGCAGTCTTATGATAGTCAAACTTCTGACTTTGTTCCTCCCGGAGTGAGAATACCAAGAGAACAGCTGCATGGCCTCTTCTGATCTAGCCTGGGAAATTAGGCAGCATCTCTTCTGCTGCATTCTACTGGTTCCAAATGAGTTACCAAGTGAAGTCCAAGAACTTGCAGTCATGTTCCAAGATTGCTGTAAATGCTTCCTGTGTAGCAGCACTGTTTTATGTGCTCATTTAATTCTTATTAAAAACCCCATGAGGCCGGGTGCAGTGACTCACACCTGTAATTCCAGCACTTTGGGAGGCCGAGGCGGGAGGATTGCTTGAGGCCAGGAGTTCAACCCCTCGCACTCACACTCCTCATATCCAATTACTGCACATTTGTCACACATAAACATAGCCACTATGACACTGTACTGACACATACAAAATCTGTCACATTCCGTCTTGCCCATGCAAGCTCAATCACTGACTTATTCTCCATGCTCAGCCACTGTCCCATTCTTCACACTGTCACAACCACCAGCCCATCACACACTCAATTACTGTGACACAGCTCTAATCCTCAATCACTGTCACATACTGTTTTTCACACAAATATGGTCACCATCTGTACTCTTAAAGCAGGGTATGTACTCTCCTATAAAATTGAGTTAATATGCCAACAGCCCTATTTTTCGCACACGCCGTCACATATTGTATTTTTCATCCACACAATCCCTTACATAGACAATTAGGGTGACACACTCTTTCTGCCTTCGTCCCACTCCCAACTGACACCCACTCCCACACTCTCACGCACTCGCTCACTGGCTAGGGATTAGAGCGGTGTGTCCGTGGGGGTCTGAAGCCCGGGTTACCTCCCGAACCTCAGCCCCAAGCGGCGCGGCCCCGCCCCTCCCCGCCCCCTCATGCATATGCAGCACCTCAGCCTGGCAGCCCGGCCCCCAGACGGCCATTTGTGGCGGCGCTGGAGGCTGCGTTCGGCAGGCGCTGCGGAGACGCGTAGAGGAGCGCGCCCCCCGGCCGCTGCCGCCCCTGGCCCGTGCCGTCACCCCGCTTCTCCGCGCCTCGGGCGGTACCCAGCCAGTCCCCAGCGCCGCGCTACCGCGCTGACCGGCCCTCCAGACGCCTCCCGGTACCCGGGACCCCAGCCCGGCCGCTCGCCCGCAGCCCGCCGGCCGCACACGTCCCCGGAGCCGGGCCTAGGGCGGGCGGCAGCGGCGGCTCGGCGCAGTCAGGCTGGGCTCTGTAGCGTCCCCATGGCCGCGGCCGGCTGGCGGGACGGCTCCGGCCAGGAGAAGTACCGGCTCGTGGTGGTCGGCGGGGGCGGCGTGGGCAAGTCGGCGCTCACCATCCAGTTCATCCAGGTACCTGGAGCGGGCCTGCCCGGGGCGCCGGAATTTTAAAATAAAGTTTTTTCTTTTCTTGCAGTCCTATTTTGTAACGGATTATGATCCAACCATTGAAGATTCTTACACAAAGCAGTGTGTGATAGATGACAGAGCAGCCCGGCTAGATAGTAAGTAAACTTCCTTTGTTTGATAATTTGCAAAGTATAATTACATTTGTTGTTTTTTCTTTAGTTTTGGATACAGCAGGACAAGAAGAGTTTGGAGCCATGAGAGAACAGTATATGAGGACTGGCGAAGGCTTCCTGTTGGTCTTTTCAGTCACAGATAGAGGCAGGTTTGTACCATATTAGAATGTAGATCCACTGTGATTAATTTGTTTTTGATTTTTTTTTTTTAAGTTTTGAAGAAATCTATAAGTTTCAAAGACAGATTCTCAGAGTAAAGGATCGTGATGAGTTCCCAATGATTTTAATTGGTAATAAAGCAGATCTGGATCATCAAAGACAGGTGAGAAGGAATTTCACTGTTGGGAAACCAATATGTACCATAAACATAACTGTTGGAATTTCAGGTAACACAGGAAGAAGGACAACAGTTAGCACGGCAGCTTAAGGTAACATACATGGAGGCATCAGCAAAGATTAGGATGAATGTAGATCAAGCTTTCCATGAACTTGTCCGGGTTATCAGGTAAGCAAAACACATTCTAGATGTGTGTTTTAGCAATTATATTTTAGAATTTTTTATCTTACAGGAAATTTCAAGAGCAGGAATGTCCTCCTTCACCAGAACCAACACGGAAAGAAAAAGACAAGAAAGGCTGCCATTGTGTCATTTTCTAGAATCCCTTCAGTTTTAGCTACCAACGGCCAGGAAAAGCCCTCATCTTCTCTTTCTCTCCTCAGTTTACATCTTGTTGGTACCTTTCTAGCCTTAGACAAATGATCACCATGTTAGCCTTAGACGAAGAAGCTGGCTAGTCCTTTCTGTGAAGCTAATACAATGGTCATTTCCAGACAAATTTAAAGGAAACACTAAGGCTGCTTCAAAGATTATCTGATTCCTTTAAAATATATGTCTATATACACAGACATGCTCTTTTTTTAAGTGCTTACATTTTAATAGAGATGAATCAGTTTTGGAATCTAAGCTGTTTGCCAAGCTGAAGCTACAGGTTGTGAAATAATTTTTAACTTTTGGAATCATACTGCCTACTGTTACTCTAAATAGAAATATAGGGTTTTTTTTAATGTGAATTTTTGCCTATCTTTAAACATTTCAATGTCAGCCTTTGTTAACCTTAAATACACTGAATTGAATCTACAAAAGTGAACCATCTCAGACCTTTACTGATACTACAACTTTTGTTTTCTGATGGCCAAAATACCAAATGCCTGTTGTATTTATGGATTAAAAACTGCTTATAAAACCCTGTGTTACTACTCCTACTCTTGGAGATGATAATATTCTATGTGGTCAAATATTTGGACTCATTTAGGACTTAGATATTTCAGTGTACTTGATTTTTTAATTTAACTCTTTTTCACAGCCACGCTAAGGGTAAAAAGGAATAATTTCCTTCTGTCTTCCTTTTCAAGTATTTCTGGGTAAGGGATTCAAAAAACTAAAACTGTTTTTGTTTGTAATATAAAATATGGAATTGATCTTTCCAGGGTCAGAGATGATTAATGTTTTTGCTATATACTTTTATACATTATTTTCTTATCAAACTAGTTAACAAGTATTTTTATATGTTTGTAAGCAGATATGCTTTCATAGCATACCTTGTGTATATGTAAAGATAAGTATTTAATTCTCACTGTTCACTTTTAACTGACAAAGAAAAACAAGTGGAAACTACAGAAACTGTGGTAGAACTTTTACTTGCTGGTCTGGTCTTGGTTGTACCCATCTTTGGCCAGTCACATAACTACTCAAGAAACCTTCCCAATAGAGTACAACAGGATGAGACTCTGAAATCACTTTCAGTATTCCCTGCTAGATATTGATTGTTATTTCAAGTATTAAGTGTAAGCTTTTAATGGATAATTAGTATAACTGTGGATGGCATCTGATTTTGTTTTTAATTCTGTGGATTGTGTTTAAGCAATTCAATAGTATGTTCCTGATTTTGAGATGCTAAGTGGTATTGCACAGTTGTCACTTTATCAAGTGTGTACAACAGTCCCATGAAGTTTATAGAGCATACCCTTGTATAGCTTCAGGTGCTAGAATTAAAATTGATCTGTTATCACAAGATGATGTTTGATTACTCATTGTGTTAATTAA